GTGAGCCGAGATCGCGCCACTGCACTCCAGCCTGGGCGACAGAGCGAGACTCCGTCTCAAAAAAAAAAAAAAAAAGGAAGAAAAAGAAAAAAGAAATGCAAAAGACATCTCAAAAGGCCGCTCTGAGGTTCACAATAGTGATGTTACCTTCAAGAGTAACTGGGGAAGTTGCAAATCTTATGACCTCCGGAATAATGGCTGGTAATATTCAGAATTCCAGCCCCTCTCATCCTAACTTAATGGCTGGCGGCGTTTCATTCGTTTTAAAAGAACACTTTCCCTTTAAACTATAAATTCCTTCCCAAGGCTAGTACGGCCTATGCCCAGAAATGAACAAGGGCAGGTTAGCGGTTAGAAACAAGATAGGGTGAGTTAGGTTTGATGTCTTTCACTGTCATCATTTCCTTACTTATAATTTTGCAAAGGCGGTTTCACCTTGGCTTCAGCCCCACCCATGCAGTAACACTGTGCCCTGTCCTTCCAACCACTGCCACTAGGTGAAAGCAGAGAGAGCATCGCCCAGATGGGCTAGATTCTCACAGGCTCACTGCTAGAACGAACATTCTTGAGACTTTAGATCTAAGTCAGCCTGATTTCTGAAAGCCTTGGACCGTTTCCAAAATCAAATCAATACTCCAGGAACAAGATCTGCCTCGACTTTGTCTCCACCCAAGGACGCTATGGCAACGCAGTTTTCAAACGTGCTTTGAGAATAAATGGAACAGGGTCCCCTGTGTCCCCACTCATTTGCGTTTTCCTTTTTATTACAGCCAACCGCTTTTGTAAATATTGTTACATATCTCTCTATTCCACTGAAAACATCTCTTTCAAATGCACTTTAAGAAAGATTCAATGACATGAAAATATGAAGGATCCTCTTGAAAGAGTTTCTGGTGCTGGGTTTTAAAGAACGTTTTGGTTTTTAAAACTCTGTAACCATTTTGGTGTGGGGCTTAGCTTCGTATTTTCAAATTGAAATATTCTCTTCCTTAACGTCCGCATAAATCCAAGTTCACAATTTTTATTATTTTAAAATTTTATTTATTTTTGTTTTGGGGACAGGGTCTCCTCCTGTCACCCAGGCTGGATTGCAATGGCACAATCATAGCTCACTGCAGCCTGGAACTCCCTGGCTCAAGCGATCCTCCTGCCTCCAATTCCCAAAGAGCTGAGATTATAGGCATGAACCACTGCAACTCACCCAAATCCAAGTTTATACTAAAAGATAAAATTCCAACATTTCAGAGAAAATGAAAGTCACAAAGTTATCCCAGTCTCTGAAGTCACTGTCAAAACTTTGGTGAGGAATCTTCCAGGTTTTCCCCTACTTAAAATATATATTAATATTATGTAAGTAATATTAGCGGCATTTTCACCCAGGCTGGAGTGCAGTGGCACGATCTCAGCTCACTGCAACCTCCACCTCCCGGGTTCAAGCAATCCTCCTGCCTCAGCCTCCCGAGTAGCTGGGACTACAGGCGCCGGCCACCATGCCTGGCTAATTTTTGTATTTTCAGTGGAGACAGGGTTTCACCATATTGACCAGGCTGATCTCGAACTCCTGACCTCAGGTGATCTGCCCACCTTGGCCTTCCAAAGTTCTGGGATTACAGGCGTGAGCCACTGGGCCCAGCCTCCTTAACCTTTTAAAAAAGGTTAAAAGTATGCTGGGCACTTCTTTTCATAGCAATACTTAAAAGCGATCTTACTCTTTTTAATGACTGTATAGAATTTTATAATATAACTCTTCTTTGGGAGACAATTGAAATGTTCTTTATCTTCACTGTGGTAGTGGAGATGTGGGTGTGTACAACAGCTAAAATTCAACAAGTTGAACACTTTAAATAGATGCAGTTTATTGCATGCAAAGTATGTCCCAATATGATGATTTAAAAATATTATCGTCTTTGAGATTTGTACTTTGCTTATGTGAAACAAAACAAAACAAAAACCCTGTTCTTGTGCCCAGGAGACACACCCTGACTCATCTGGAGGTAGAGGGTCATGCTGTCTGCAACTTACCCTCACAGGCTCTGAAATAACAATAATAGCAGTATATTTACAGATTCAGAAAGAGAGAAAGCTATAGTAAAAATGTTCATAAGTAAAACTAGATAAAGGTCAAAAATAAATAATAAAACTACGTCTTTTAAATTTTATCTCTCCTTTACTTTTTCTCTCCCCTTTTCTTCCTATCTCTTCCCTCCTTTCTTAACACGTTCCCCTATCCTTCCCTCCTTTCACCACTCTCTGCACTTGATCCCCGGTGTATTCCAGCCCCCAGGCCAACACACTTCACCGCGTCCGCCTGGGGCAGGTCAGAGAAGGGACGCGAGGCGGCGCTGTCACAGCATTCTATGCGCCCCAGCGCCCTGGGCCGCGCAGGTCTTTTATCATTTCAGTGGTCACTCCCGTCTTTGACGGGGCCACACTCGGGGTGTAAATTAGGATCCTCACTGAAGCGGCGGGACCCTGAGAGGCTTTTTCCTGGCCCCTTAGTTGTGGGTTTTCCTGCGGGCGGTGGAGTCCGTTTCCATCAGAACCGCCCAGAGGCGGGCGCTGCCTTCCAGGGGTGAAGCGTTTTCGGACCCTGGAATCTGTGGGCGGCCTGCGGGAGGGGCTGAGGCGCAGTTCCCTACTCACTCAGATCCGAATCCACCGCGGTGCTGTTTCCAGCGAGTCAGATTCCAGATCGCGCTCCAGCCTGGACTCGGAATTCCTGCCCCGCGGGTCTGCATTTTCACAGCGGCAGGTGTGAGTGCCGCGCAGCTGGAGACCAGAAGCCTGAGGCAGCTCGGCCCTCCCCAGCCCAAAGTGCCGTTATTCCGTTTCTGTATCAGTAAACACGTTTCATTTTTCGGAGACCAGGGAAGGGTGATGGGTGATCCCAGTCCTCGCAGTGAATTCCGGGCCACAAAATTCAAAACGCTTGCTGGCAAAGCCGTGCGCGGTGGCTCAAGCCTGTAATTCCAGCACTTTGGGAGGCCGAGGCGGGCGGATCACCTGAGGTCGGGATTTCCAGACCAGCCTGACCAACATAGAGAAACCCCGCCTCTACTAAAAATACAAAATTAGCCGGGGGTGGCGCATGCCTGTAATCCCAGCTAGTCGGGAGGCTGAGGCAGGAGACTCACTTGAACCCGGGAGGCGGAGGTTGCTGTGAGCCGAGATCGCGCCACTGCACTCCAGCCTGGGCAACAAGAGCGAAACTCCGTTTCAAAAAAAAACAAAAAACAAAAAGCTTTCGGGCGCCGAGGGCAGCCCCGCCCTGAATTTTGTGAGCGCCCGCGCTGGGCCGTTTCTCTTTCTTTTCCGGACCCTGCAGTGGCGCCTAAAGTCTGCGAGGAGGAAGTCGCCTCTGTGCTCGTGAGTCCAGGGATCTAAGGCAAGTGCTGAGGAGAAGTTTCACCTGTGATTTCCTCTTCCCCAGAGCCCCACAGTCTTCGTTACAACCTCATGGTGCTGTCCCAGGATGGATCTGTGCAGTCAGGGTTTCTCGCTGAGGGACATCTGGATGGTCAGCCCTTCCTGCGCTATGACAGGCAGAAACGCAGGGCAAAGCCCCAGGGACAGTGGGCAGAAGATGTCCTGGGAGCTGAGACCTGGGACACAGAGACCGAGGACTTGACAGAGAATGGGCAAGACCTCAGGAGGACCCTGACTCATATCAAGGACCAGAAAGGAGGTGAGAGTCGGCAGGGGCAAGAGTAATGGGAGGGAATGGAGAAGTCACTGCTGGGTGGGGGCAGGCTTGCATTCCCTCCAGGAGATTAGGGTCTGTGAGATCCATGAAGACAGCAGCACCAGGGGCTCCCGGCATTTCTACTACAATGGGGAGCTCTTCCTCTCCCAAAACCTGGAGACTCAAGAATCGACAGTGCCCCAGTCCTCCAGAGCTCAGACCTTGGCTATGAACGTCACAAATTTCTGGAAGGAAGATGCCATGAAGACCAAGACACACTATCGCGCTATGCAGGCAGACTGCCTGCAGAAACTACAGCGATATCTGAAATCCGGGGTGGCCATCAGGAGAACAGGTACCGACCCTGGCCAGGGGCTCTACTGTTCCGGGCTTCACTGGCTCTGCCCTTTCTTCTCCAGTGCCCCCCATGGTGAATGTCACCTGCAGCGAGGTCTCAGAGGGCAACATCACCGTGACATGCAGGGCTTCCAGCTTCTATCCCCGGAATATCACACTGACCTGGCGTCAGGATGGGGTATCTTTGAGCCACAACACCCAGCAGTGGGGGGATGTCCTGCCTGATGGGAATGGAACCTACCAGACCTGGGTGGCCACCAGGATTCGCCAAGGAGAGGAGCAGAGGTTCACCTGCTACATGGAACACAGCGGGAATCACGGCACTCACCCTGTGCCCTCTGGTGAGCCTGGGGTGACCCTGGAGAGGGTCAGGTGCCCAGTGTATAACAAGTCCCTTTTTTTCAGGGAAGGCGCTGGTGCTTCAGAGTCAACGGACAGACTTTCCATATGTTTCTGCTGCTATGCCATGTTTTGTTATTATTATTATTCTCTGTGTCCCTTGTTGCAAGAAGAAAACATCAGCGGCAGAGGGTCCAGGTGAGAAAAGGGGACAGTTTCTGGAGATGGGAGTGGAGCATTTACCCGTTTCCCTCTTCTCCAGAGCTTGTGAGCCTGCAGGTCCTGGATCAACACCCAGTTGGGACAGGAGACCACAGGGATGCAGCACAGCTGGGATTTCAGCCTCTGATGTCAGCTACTGGGTCCACTGGTTCCACTGAGGGCGCCTAGACTCTACAGCCAGGCGGCCAGGATTCAACTCCCTGCCTGGATCTCACCAGCACTTTCCCTCTGTTTCCTGACCTATGAAACAGAAAATAACATCACTTATTTATTGTTGTTGGATGCTGCAAAGTGTTAGTAGGTATGAGGTGTTTGCTGCTCTGCCACGTAGAGAGCCAGCAAAGGGATCATGACCAACTCAACATTCCATTGGAGGCTATATGATCAAACAGCAAATTGTTTATCATGAATGCAGGATGTGGGCAAACTCACGACTGCTCCTGCCAACAGAAGGTTTGCTGAGGGCATTCACTCCATGGTGCTCATTGGAGTTATCTACTGGGTCATCTAGAGCCTATTGTTTGAGGAATGCAGTCTTACAAGCCTACTCTGGACCCAGCAGCTGACTCCTTCTTCCACCCCTCTTCTTGCTATCTCCTATACCAATAAATACGAAGGGCTGTGGAAGATCAGAGCCCTTGTTCACGAGAAGCAAGAAGCCCCCTGACCCCTTGTTCCAAATATACTCTTTTGTCTTTCTCTTTATTCCCACGTTCGCCCTTTGTTCAGTCCAATACAGGGTTGTGGGGCCCTTAACAGTGCCATATTAATTGGTATCATTATTTCTGTTGTTTTTGTTTTTGTTTTTGTTTTTGTTTTTGAGACAGAGTCTCACTCTGTCACCCAGGCTGCAGTTCACTGGTGTGATCTCAGCTCACTGCAACCTCTGCCTCCCAGGTTCAAGCACTTCTCGTACCTCAGACTCCCGAATAGCTGGGATTACAGACAGGCACCACCACACCCAGCTAATTTTTGTATTTTTTGTAGAGACGGGGTTTCGCCAAGTTGACCAGCCCAGTTTCAAACTCCTGACCTCAGGTGATCTGCCTGCCTTGGCATCCCAAAGTGCTGGGATTACAAGAATGAGCCACCGTGCCTGGCCTATTTTATTATATTGTAATATATTTTATTATATTAGCCACCATGCCTGTCCTATTTTCTTATGTTTTAATATATTTTAATATATTACATGTGCAGTAATTAGATTATCATGGGTGAACTTTATGAGTGAGTATCTTGGTGATGACTCCTCCTGACCAGCCCAGGACCAGCTTTCTTGTCACCTTGAGGTCCCCTCGCCCCGTCACACCGTTATGCATTACTCTGTGTCTACTATTATGTGTGCATAATTTATACCGTAAATGTTTACTCTTTAAATAGACATTTCTGGTCTGTGTTTTATTTCATGCGTCT